AGTATTTTCTTTTTTGGTAACTGGCATCCTTCAAGAAATTCGTCCAATTATACCGTTTTGGGGGCTGCCTGCACTAGAGTCAGCGTGGCGTCCCCTCAGAAGGCCGGGTTTGCCAGCGCCGCGCCCCAAGCCAGGTCGGTCGGCCAGTGCTGGTGCCCTCGGGGAACAGCGGGAGCTGCCTGGAGGCTGCGGGGAGCGGCGGCGGCGGGCACGCACCTGGCTCCCGAAACCAGACCTTTAATAACGCCTCGCAGAAGGGGCGGGGTGGGAGGTTGGCAGCGCAGGGGCGGCAGCCCCGGATCCCCCCAGGTCTCCAGATCACCCCATCGAGCCCCGCGCCCTAGCAGCACAGTCCCTCCAGGGCTCCTTGGAGGGCCAGGCCTCAGCCCGGGTGCCCCCTCGCCGGGGCTCCAGGGTTGGGGGCACCCAGGAGGCCGCAGGTGTGGAGCTCGACGGCGCCCCCCGACTAGAAACCCAGGCTCTCATGCGCGGCTCCCGCCCCGACCCCAGCTCCAGAGGGGCGAGAGCACCCGGCGCCGACCCCGTCTACGGACCCCCTCCTCCGCCCCGCCCCCGCCGTCCAGCCCTCCCGCCCCTACCAGCCCCGGGCCTCCTCCCCACGGACCCGCCCCGCGCCACCAGCCGTCAGCCCTCCCGGCCCCCAGTCTCGCGTACCCTCCCCACTGGCCTGCAGGGTCCACCGACTTCCCGACCCCGGGACCTCCCGACCCCCGGACCTCCCGGCCTCGCGGACCCTCAGGAGCCCCTGCGTGGGCTGCGCCAGGGCGCCCGCGACAGCACCGCCGCGAACCACAGCCACGGCCTCCGGGTCTGCAATGGAACCTCTAGCCGCTGCGGTCAGGAGGGCGGAGACTCTGCGCACGCGCAGTTCCCCCTCCCGCCCCTGCTTGCCGGTGATGGCGCATAACGCATGCGCGGGGAGGGCGGAGCTGGGCGTTGCCGTGGCTACTGGGAACGCATTTCACGGGGGCGGGGCGTGGTTCCGGGGCGGGGCGCGGCCGCCGGAAGTGCGTGGCCGCCCGGGGCCATGGCGACACTCAGCTTCGTCTTCCTGCTGCTGGGGGCAGTGTCCTGGCCTCCGGCTTCTGCCTCCGGCCAGGAGTTCTGGCCCGGACAATCGGCGGCCGATATTCTGTCGGGGGCGGCTTCCCGCAGACGGTAAACGCGCGTCCACGGTGCCAACGCTGGGGTGAGACCTGTGGTCCTCCTTCTCCCTGCTCAGGTATCTTCTGTATGACGTCAACCCCCCGGAAGGCTTCAACCTGCGCAGGGATGTCTATATCCGAATCGCCTCTCTCCTGAAGACTCTGCTGAAGACGGAGGAGTGGGTGCTTGTCCTGCCTCCATGGGGCCGCCTCTATCACTGGCAGAGTCCTGACATCCACCAGGTCCGGATTCCCTGGTCTGAGTTTTTTGATCTTCCAAGTCTCAATAAAAACATCCCCGTCATCGAGTATGAGCAGTTCATCGCAGGTGAGGCCGAGCGGCACGCTGGGAGGCCGTGGCACACTGCCTGGCTTTTCTTGGTGTCTTTCAGAATCTGGTGGGCCCTTTATTGACCAGGTTTACGTCCTGCAAAGTTACGCAGAGGGGTGGAAAGAAGGGACCTGGGAAGAGAAGGTGGACGAGCGGCCGTGTATTGATCAGCTCCTGTACTCCCAGGACAAGCACGAGTACTACAGGTGCCTGCTGAGGCTGCTCCCCCTGCCGCAGGCTGATAGAGCTGCTGTGGGTTTTGTTTTCCAGAGGATGGTTTTGGGGTTATGAGGAGACCAGGGGTCTAAACGTCTCCTGTCTGTCCGTCCAGGGCTCAGCCTCCATCGTGGCGCCCCTGCTGCTGAGAAACACATCAGCCCGGTGAGTGCCCCAGGCCCCCCGGGAGCAGCCTGTAACTGTTTATTCTTCTGTTGTTTAAAAACAGGTCCGTGATGTTAGACAGAGCCGAGAACCTACTTCACGACCACTATGGAGGGAAAGAATACTGGGATGTGAGTGTTTCCTCGGGAGCGTTTTTCTCAGTTGTTCTCAGCCGAGCCGTCGCCGTTTCCACAGACCCGTCGCAGCATGGTGTTTGCCAGGCACCTGCGGGAGGTGGGAGACGAGTTCAGGAGCAGACATCTCAACTCCACGGACGACGCAGACAGGATCCCCTTCCAGGAGGACTGGATGAAGATGAAGGTAGCCCCCCTCCCTTTTGTTAATTAGAGAAAAGCTTCTGCATTTCCTTGTGGTTCTTTGCTAGGTCAAGCTGGGCTCCGCGCTAGGGGGCCCCTACCTGGGAGTCCACCTGAGAAGAAAAGATTTCATCTGGGGTCACAGACAGGATGTACCCAGTCTGGAAGGGGCCGTGAGGAAGATCCGCAGCCTCATGAAGACCCACCGGCTGGACAAGGTGTTTGTGGCCACAGATGCCGTCAGAAAGGGTATGGAGCTTCAATGCTTTCGTTTCTTTCCTCGGTTCAAAGGGTCTCTCCTTCTACTTTGCAGAATATGAAGAGCTAAAAAAGCTGTTACCCGAGATGGTGAGGTTTGAACCCACGTGGGAGGAGCTGGAGCTCTACAAGGACGGAGGCGTTGCGATTATTGACCAGTGGATCTGCGCACACGCCAGGTGCCTGCCCACGTCACTGTCGGCCGAGAGCGGGTCGGGTGGCTTTCAAAGGTTCTTCTGTCCCAAGTACTCGGTGTCAGAGCAGATGGTCGCCTGTGTTCACAGTGGTCATTTCCATACTGTTTGCCTCCTCGTCTGAGTCTCCTGTAGCATCTGGTTCAGTGTTTCCCTGGGCTGAAGTTAATTGTTCATCTTGCCCCTTTAGTTCTCATGCACAGAATTCCTCCATAGCAGGCTGTTGGCATAGCTGGCCTCGTCTCAGAACCTCTTCTTGTGTCGCATTTTCCCATCATTCCCGGTTTCTGCCCCTGTCTGCCCCCTGCCCTGAGAGTTGCCCGTGCCCTGGACTTGGGCATGTCCTTGTTGCTGTGTTGTTGAGCATCCGTGAGCGTCCCCGAGGCCGGGAGCGTGGGCCCTCGTGTGATCATTCTCGTGGGGCTGCCATGAGCGTCCCCAAGGCTGGGAGCATGGGCCCTCGTGTGATCGTTCTTGTGGGGCTGCCGTGAGCGTCCCCGAGGCCGGGAGCGTGGGCCCTCGTGTGATCATTCTCGTGGGGCTGCCGTGAGCGTCCCAGAGGCCGGGAGCGTGGGCCCTGCGTGCAGTCATTCCTCTGGGGTTGCTGTGGGAGGTACGCCTGGGCCTCTGTTCCTCCAAAGACCTGCCTGCCCATCTGCATAGGAGATGAAGGCTGGGGTTAGGGTGAAACGGTTTGAGTTAAATGGAAAATGAAAGTAGAGGGAATGATCTTCCCCGTGGTTAGCACTGTGCACACGCGTGCGTCTCTGTGGGTTAGTCTGTCTCTCTCCTGCCCGAGGAATGCTGAGCGCCCTGAGCCGGTGCCTCTTCACACATCTGCTATTTCCTGTGGTGTTCTGGGCATGGTGTGTAAGACCCACAGAGGCTCCGGGTGATGCTGTCTGCTGGGTGTGGGTCCCTTTCCCTGTTAAGCAGACAGGATGCAGCGCTGACTTCTTAGGTCAGGGCGGAGGTGTGCAGGAGCCCAGTTACGAACTCACCCCTGCTTCTCAGGTGTGGCCTTGGGATTTTGACTGCGACCTTGGCGGTGCTGTCTCCGCAGCCCAGGAAGCCTGCTGTGGGGAGGCTTCGCACTGAGCTCTCAGCCTCCTGCCCTCAGCTGCGCGAAGCGCTCGGCCCAGCTCACTGAAGCTGCCCTGCCTCCGGGCCGGCGCGGCCTGCTCTGGCAGGCCCCTGTGTGTGGGGTGGTGAGGGTCTCCCCACCAGTGCTGCACCCCGCAGCAGCATACAGGCCTGTGTGGCCTGCTGGCCCTGTGGCTCTGTGTACAGCGCTGTGCATGTTACATTTGCTCTGGAAACATCTCTGGGGTTTGCTTGTTCACGAAGTTCATGAAGTGCCGCTGGAGAGCCAGAGACCAGCTGCGCAGGAGCCGGAGGAACGGGCAGGCCGCTGACCTGAGGTCTGGAGAAACCCCTGGAGAAGGGTGTCCCCACCAGCCCATACAGCGTGTGTGTGGAGGGGGCCTTGACCTCCGTGATGTCTACTGTGCCTCAGGATAAGGACCCGCCATGCCCTGGCTAGACAGTGTGTGGTTAGTAGGAATCTCTCATTGTTCACCATGTGACCCCCAGGAGGTATTCGACCTGCACTGGCGTGCCTGGCCTGGGATTTGGTGACGGAGAGGAGGGCTCCCAGGGGGACATGCGGTGGGACAGGAGCGTGGCGGCTGCTGACTGTGGGGTGTGGATGGGGCTGCAGCACCAGGCAGAGCCCCTCAGGGCGCCGATGTCGAGGGCACCTGAGCGAGGGGTGCCAGCAAGGGGGCGGCCGGCTGGTGGGTGCTCGGGGGACGGCCGTGTTGGTTCCATGTAACTGTGGAACTCATTTCACTCAGCTGCTCCTCTCAGTTCTCCCTGACTCTGGAACCTCTGTGACGCCAGTTCTCCCTGACTCTGGAACCTCTGTGATCCTTTGCAGGTTTTTTATTGGCACCTCAGTCTCAACATTTTCTTTTCGGATTCATGAGGAAAGAGAAATCCTGGGGTTGGACCCCAAGACGACGTACAACAGGTTCTGCGGAGACCAAGAGAAGGCGTGTGAGCAACCCACCCACTGGAAGATCACCTACTGAGGAGGATCCTCCAGGGCCGCTCCCCGGACCCGACAGGCGCGGGTGGATGCAGGTTCTGTCGCCGTGGAGTCACCGTCTACTGCCAGCCGGGAGCTGGGCGGACAGGACCGTCCCTCGCAGGGTCCCAGGCCCAGAAGAGGCCCCACGCCTCTAGAGCTGGGCTCCGTCCTCGGCGTTGCCAGCCGCCATGGCTGATGAAGAGGCTCCGCTGCTCTCGGGGGTGGCGGTTGTTTTCAGGCAGCGTCTGTGAACCCACAGCTCGGTTGCCAGCAGTGCCCGCGTGGTGACCCAGAAGCAGGAGTGTTTGTCAGGCTCCCGCTCTGGCCTTTCCAGCCACCTTTCATGTCTTCATATTTTAAGTGCATTGAGGATAGATGCAGGCGGGTGAGCTGCCCTCCGTCAGGTGGACCCGGGCTGACATTTCCCTGGGAGCTGGTGCAAGGAGAAGCGTCATTTTAAATGTCTGCAGAGCGACCAGGGGCCTCATGAATCTCTCCGTTGCCCTCCGCGCAGCAGGAGGCTGCCTGTGTGTTTCCTCCTGGGATGCGTGCAAGGCAGACCTGGTGCTGCAAAGGAAAGGGCCTGAGGCCTCAGGGAGCCCCGTGGAGGGATGACAGTTCAGGCCCTACTGCTGGCACGTCAGAGCACTGGGAAGTTTTTCAGTGACGTCTCTGGGGCACTCAGTGGATTGTCTGTAGGAAACTTGCAGCTCTGCTCCTCACACCAGGCCCGGCTGGCCACCCACCCTCGCCCCCACTGGCCACCCCTCCCTCGCCCCGACTGCCCCGCCCCACCCTCACCCCGACTGCCCCGCCCTCGCCCGGCTGGCCGTCCCTGCCCTCGCCCCGGCTGGCAGGTGCACATGGGGCCTCCAGGTCTGCCATTCGCTATTGAGAACTAGAAATGAGGAAGGACAGTTACGCTAACTCCAAAAGGCTGTCTAGGATGAGCTGCTTTATCAGGGAGCTCCTTGTACCCATTTTACAGAAATCATTTTTAGGTCTTTGTGCCACCACCACGAGGGGCATCTGCAAAGAGGGCAACGCTAGACACAGAATCCGTGGAAGGTGCAGCAGTGCCTCAGGGGTCCTCAGGGTCAGGGAGCCCCCCTCACCCTCTTGGCCCGTTACCCTTTGTGACTTTCCACCATGGTGTCGTGTGACCCTCAGTCAGGTTGGTGGGGGCTGAGTCCTCACTGAGCAGCCACTTTCCACATCTGCTAGAGGAACAGTGACATGGACACCTGTGACAGAGAGAGGACAGTTAGGAGGGACAGACAGCTCTTCCTTTCGGAGCCTGGCTAGTCTAGGACATCACCTTGCTGTGTCTTCTCAAGCTTTTAAAATTGACCCTGAACGTGTGACAGGGTCCTATGGTGTTACTCAAAGCTGTGCAGGGTAAATGATGACATATTTATTCTTTTTCCATTTGTTCTAGAAACAGTGCCTTTTTCATCAGTTGCATTTTCCAGGCTGAGAGCTGTATAAAACATTTTGGACTGTGACCATGTACCTTCCTTTTTAAGAAAAATAAACTGCTTTATGGAAGTTGGTAGCTGTGGAGTGTAGACTCATTAGAC